AGGTGAGTGGTGTACAGTCCTAGCCACAGTAGTAATCACCACTGGCCTGACTGAGCCCTCACCCTTTATACAGTGTCTCCTGCCACCCTCCTGGGAGAGGCTGTTCTCGGCACAGCTGGCCTGGGGTCACACAGCTGGTAGGTGTAAAGCAGGCATTGGAGTCCAGGTAGTCTCACTCCGTAGCCTGTCTCTTTAGCCACTGGAAATGTAGAGCAAAGCGAGAATTGTCCAAAGAGATAAGCTAATAAAGAGGAAAACAGGCTGGGTGCAATGGCTCACGCCTGTAATCCCAGCACTTTGGGAGGCCAAGGAGGGCGGATCACAAGTTCAGGAGATCGAGACCATCCTGGCTAACACAGTAAAACCCCATCTCTACTAAAAATACAAAAAATTATCCGGGCGTGATGGCACGCACCTGTAGTCCCAGCTACTTGGGAGGCTGAGGCAGGAGAATCTCTTGAATCCAGGAGGCGGAGGTTGCAGTGAGCCGAGATCACACTACTGCACTCCAGCCTGCGTGACAGAGCGAGACTCCGTCTCAAAAAAAGAAAAAAAAAAGAAAACAATTATGCTGAGTTCCAGAGAAGTGATGTCTGTCTTCTCAGGAGAGATGCCGATGCTGTCTGAGGGCCTGCCCAGTCTCCACATGATTCAGAGACTCCAGAGATGGACAGCTAGTGCCCTGATTTTCCCAAGAGGATTCTGAGGGTGACTTCTGTCAACCAAACAGGAGGACCTGGTGCTGTCATCACCAGTTGTAGAGAGGCTGCGGACCACCTGCTGTGTGTGCCATCTTACACTGCCATTTGCTGATTGCTTCAAAGCTAGAGGTTGTTTCTAAGAGTGCTTCGTGCTAACTAACTAAAACATAATGACATTGTTTTTGTAAAACTGATCCGTGGTTTGTTTTTTAAAGCAGAAAGCTCTAAAGTCACTCAGTCCCACCACCCAGAAGCACAAGCAGGTGGCTGCCACTGTAGGACCTCTCTCTCTAGGCTCGTGTAGATGGACACATGGATTGGTCAGTAGAAATACTTTTATTAAAAGTCTTATCTTTACATAAATTTGCCAAATTATTAATTTTGCTTGAAAGGGAAAGGTGTCCAACTTCAGTTGGAAATACTAGTTTCTAAGAGATACTGCTGAGACTAAGAGCATAAAACATGATGAAAACCTTAAGTGGCTAAGTGCAGCAACGTCAGAGTAAAAGCTTTGATGAAGTCTTGGTTTGCTTGGGCTGTGTAGGTTGGAGGCTCAGCCTTTGTTTCTCCCTCCTCTGGTGCCCAGTGGTGGTGTTTGTGTCCGTGAATTTTCAACCTCTGTAGTTTGTTTGTAGTTATGACCACTGTTGCACCGAACCCTTACCGAGGGCCAGGCCCTGTGCTAAGCACTTGCCAGTGTGGATTTATTAAGTCTTCATGACAGCACCATGTAGGGGGAGCTGCGTCCCTGTGTTGTACTTGGGACGCGATCTGACCTCAGGCACTTCAGGCTCCTGAAGGGTCTGCAGTCTCGTCTCTGCCTGGGAAACCACGATTTGCAGCATATTCCACAGACCTCATGCTCATCATCAGGAGGCTTCCCGGGACTGCTGCCTGAGATTTCTAAGTTCCTAATGTGGTTCATGCTTCTGGTGAGTTTCTTTGAGGCGACGCCCCCTGCGTTGCCTCTGGTCAGCTCAGTCCTGTGGTCCTGCAGGGCATCCTACAGTGTCCTCTGTCTGTGACTTGTGCCGTGCCACCTTGACCTGGCATCCACTGTCCTCTACCGCGTTTGCAGATAGGAGCCACTGTTGGTGCCTTTTTGTCGTGTGTGTTGAATGGTCAGGGTCCCAAATAGCTGATTGGGAGCACTCTCCTTGAATCTGCCATGTGCCTGGGTCTCAGGTGACTGGGCCCCTCCTTGCTTCAGAACCCACGTGCGTTGCCTGTCCTCTCTGGCTTGGAGGGTTGTGTGGAATCAGAGGTGAGACCCAGTCCCCAGGGATGGGCAGTTGCCTTTGATTGCCCAGCTGTCCTCAGCGCCCTCCCTCCTGCGCCCAACTGCTGTCTCAGTTGCTTGCTTGAGGATCCGGATATAGACTGAGGTCGGCCTTAGCGTGGCGGGGGGTTTTCTCTTGAGTCTTGGATACTTTGTTACCGGTCCCATCTTCCTGTGGGTGGGAGTGTCTGTCTTGCTTGGCCCAGCCTCCCAGAGACCTTAGCTCTCTTAGTACATGGGCTCTGCCTACCTTGATCCCCAGCTCACCACCCTAGTGCAGTTGCTTCTTCGCTCTTGTTCCACTCCTTGTCGCCATCCACCCTGTGCTTTCTCGATGTGTCCTTACTCGGTGTTTCTGTGGAGCAGGGCATCCTGGGCTTCCTTTCTGATCCCTGGCTCCTGTGATCTTCCGTGCTGGGCTCCCTCTTCCCTTCCCTTTTCCACTGTGTTGCCCTCACACAGCTGGCATGCCATGGATGTCGCTCACCCAAGCCCTTCCTAATGTTGCTCACCAAAACCCCTCCCACCTTGCCCCTGGGACCTTCTCCCCTTCCAGGCTGCATGCAGGCCGAGGGCCTGGCGTCTCAGCAGGAGGCAGTGGGGCCTTTGCTGGCACCTGGGCTCTGCATCCTGACCTTCTGAGGGCTTGGTCCTTTAGGTCCATCTTGAATCTCCTCCAGGCTTCGGACTCTCTGCTCTGTAGCTGGCCCATGGAGACGGGTACACTCAGGCCTGGTCTTAGACTCCGCTGCTTGGGCTGTGCTGGTGCCTTTGGTGCCCTCTTAGTCCATCCCACCTGGGGGCCCTGTCCTGCTGTCCATTGTGCCAGAGTGCTGTCCCCTTGTCTTTCCGTAACTGGCTGCTCGTTACCTTTCCCATCTCAGCCTCAGTACCAGCCACTTGGTATCAGGGAGGCTCTCCCTGACCAACCTAAAGTTCACAGCCGTGGTTGCCAGTTTAAATTTCTGCATAGCAACTTTTTGGTTTATTTTGGCTACTTATCTTCCCCATCATGCCCCCTGTCCCTCCCATATAAACTCAGTGAGAGTAGGGGCCACATCTCATCATCCTGCCCACAGCTCTGCTGTCTGTATCAGCCAGGGTATGCTGTGCAGAGGCTCACGGTAAATAGCTGCAGACCACGAATCCCATCTGCTTGCTGTGCTTTAATATTGGCTTACATCTTTGGATCCAGTGAGTTCTTTTCTCTGTCTCCCTCTCTCTCACTCGCTCATACTTACTTTGTGTAATTGGTGATTTCCAGCCTTTTGTATAGTCCTTTCTCGAATAGTTGTTTTCTGTCATCTTGGCGGGGGCCTCAAGGGGTTGACTGTACGGAGGGCAGGGGCTGCAGAGCTGCAGCTGCTGCCTGGGGTCTCACGGCGCCCGTGAGGTGTAGGCAGGTGCTTTGCCTCTGAGCTGTCTGTAGAATGGGGTGACGGCGGTTTCATCAGACTCAGTGAAGCATGTCATACAGTGAGTGTCTGGTCACAGCAGGAAGATGGTGAATGTCAGCTAATGAGTATTCATCACCAATGAATAGTAACAGTTTTTTTTACTAAGGCTATGTAATGTAGCCTCAGAATTCCACTCAGCACAGCCCCCTGGCAGCGGTGCCTCTGAGAGCTGGCATGATGGAGAGAGCCTGGTTGGCCTTACTGGTGTGGTTGGGGCACTTGGGAGAACGCCTTCCTCACAAAGCTCATCTGGAGGGTTTTCGGACTTGTAGGATAGCTTTTTCAGGGGCCTTGCCTTTGGCAGGGCAGGGACGTGTACTGCTGCAGTCTAGGGTATGGGATAACTTTCTAAACCAGACCCAGAACTTCATGGCCGCAGGGGCCTTTTAGCCATGCGGGGCTAGGAGCTGACACAGCGTCAGCAGCATGAGGGCCTGTGGTGCTGGGCGGCAGAGCCCAGAGGGAGCCCCTGCTGGTGTGACTTTAGTGTAAAGGCTGGGGGATACCAGATTCTTACAGAAGACTTAAGACGGGCACAGTGATGTCTGCTCTTTGACCCTTGCAGTATGAATTAGTAAAACTGAAATTATTACATTTCCTTTATTAGGATTATAAAAGCAATGATGACTTATTGAAGAAAATTTGGAAAATACAGAAACTACCTATAATTTTTCCATTGTTAACATTTGAGCATATTTCTTGTCACTTTTAATGGTGCTTTAAATATGTAGCAAATGTATCATTTCGTATTTTAAAAAAATGCTAGGTAAGCATTTCCTCCTGTCCTTAAAAAGCTCTTTTAAACAACTTTAAAATATTGTATAGATAGATGTACACAATTTTCTGAATAATTGGAGTTATATTTACATCTTTTCACTCTTTAGGAAAGGACTGGCCTGTTTCTGTGTTGGGTTCCTTCCTGAGTGTGGCTTCCAGCTCAGTGGCTCAGACTTCAAGATGAAGACTTCAGTCCTGGTTGTGTATGGTCTTGGGCCAGTTACCATATGTCTAATGAATACTTAGTTTTGTCATCTACAAAATGAAAATAGTAATATTTGCCTCAAAGACTATTATTTGGGAGGATCTAGTGCAAATGTTAGTAATGTGGATATTGTGTAGTGTCCCAGGATATTAATGTTTTTAGCCTCTTGGCTTTTATTCTGTATTGTTGCCCCAAAAGATGATGCTCACTTATCTTTCATCCAGTGTAAGGATATCTGGAAAGACAACAGAAAGTATAGCTGTTTTCATTTCAAAAGTGATCAGCTGCTTGAGCTAGCAAGCAAGGCTTGCACTAGCTTCCAGGCGCAGTCACGCAGTTTCACAGCAGGCGCGGTTCCCTCGGAGCACCCAGAGCTGCCCTGCGGTAGTCAGCAGTTGTGCTGTGGCTGCACTGCCAGGCTGGGTGGCAGGTGGATCGGAGCCAGCAGATGTGGCTCAGGAAGTGCCTTCTTGGCCTCTCCTTAATCTCTTTCAGAGTCTGTGGGCCCTTGATTGCACTGTGGGTTGTTTCAGACTCCAGTATTAGGAGACTGAACCCCTTGGTGGTTTTTTTGTGTGTGTGTGCTGAGCTGGGTTGAGGACATGTTAAGCAGGTGGGGTGCCTCCCCTGGGTTTGCTCCGGGTGGTACCTGTGGTGTGGGGTGGTTCTGAGTAGTTCTGGCCCCACTGCTGGAGTATCTGCCCACTCAGTTTGTGAGATGGCAGGGCTTCATCCTGGTCTGGTGCCTCATTTTCTTCTTTAGCAGTGGGCTTAGAACCAATGCAGATTCCCAAGTTAAGTATTTTTTCTGTAGCTTAATTATTACAGGCTTCTGGTACCTAAGCCCTTTCTTACTTTCTGTTCTGAGGGGAAGAGAAGATAATGTTGTTTCTCCGCCCCCCCCCGGAGTGGCCCCAGGACCTTGCATGGCATTTGCAGCATTTGCAGCGTGCTTGGGTTTGCTTTACTAGGGTGAAAGTGTTGCACCCCCCAGCACCCACAAAGGCACCTCTGCTCACACTCCGGTGAGGTTCTGACTGGCCCTGGGACATCACCTGCTCCAGGATCCTATGTGGCTCATCCCAGGAGAGATGTGGGAGGGAAGGGGAAAAAAGGCTTACATTTGCTGAGTGGAATTCATGTAGATCTGAGTTCCGCATTGATTCCTAAGCTGCAGAGCCCTTATGCCTTGGCTGTTTTGTGAATGTTAGTCGGTCTTAACCTTTTTCACCGAGTTAGCATTGGCTGTCTCAGGAGGCTCACAGCTCCTGCTCCTCCTCCAGGGGAGTGCGCCCTCCTCCTCTGTCGGTAGCTGTCAGGTGCCCCTTTCCTCTGCAGCAGACTGTCCTGGGTCCTTGCCTGGCCTTCCCCTTACACGTGAGCCTGCAGCTTCATTCACAGCCCCTGTGTAGAAAGATAGGCACATCGATAGGTCCCTCCCTGCCCAGAGTGGGCGGAACTGAGGCAGGCACTAAAAGCAGCTGACTGGCAGCCCTAGAAACATGAAGGGTTTCATTTATAGTTTCAGTCCTTTTCCTTCTTTCGAGCCTTAATTTAAAAAAAAAAAAAAAAAAAGCCTTGAAGTCCTGCTTCTGAGTTTTCTAATTTGTGCAGGTATTAGTTGCCTTGTAACATAATCAAAAATAAATAAAAATGATTTATAATTAGCTTATTAACTGTATCAGTAAATGGATACTTTAAAGAGGATCATTGATCCCTCAAAATAGAAGCAATGCAGTCATTCCCTCATTATGCTTTACTTGTGATTTGCTTACAACCCACTCTTCCTAGTTAAAGTTAAATATTAATCCAGACCCTATCAGTGCGATGTAGTAGTGTCTGAATCAGTTGTTGTTTTGGTGTAATCGTATCAAAGCATGTTATAAAATCTACAAAATTGCAGGGTTAACTCCAAATATTTTCACTAAGGTATTGTTTTTTTGGGCAAAAATGCATAGTGAACATTGTGGAGCTGAAGTGAGGGAACTTCGATTTCTGAGAAACCACTAGTTTTAAGGGTTTTGAAGGAAGAGTTGGAGGAGGAGAGGAAGAGAATAAATTCACAGTTAATGAGTTTCCAGTATTTTCTGTCGCATTTTACGTTGTAATGGAAAAGACTGGGAACTGAACTCACATGCAGTTTGTCAAATCACTTTTTCCCTAGAATTCAGGATTGATGAGATTAACGGGGTGTTAAAGGTAAACTGAGGCACATAATTAACATGGACAGAACTGTAGACCTGAGTGTTGAGAGTTGGGAAATTTCAGTGAGTTGGGAAGACTGGAAGCACCTGTTCTTCAGAGTGCAGGTCCTCATATTCAGTGGGTTTAAGGTGCTGAAACTTTTTTTTTTTTTTTGAGATGGGGTCTTGCACTGTTGCCCAGACTAGAGTGCAGTGGTGTAATCACCACTCACTGTAGCTTCGAATCCTGGGCTGTCAGCCTATCCTCCCACATCAGCCTCCTGACTAGCTGGACTGCAGGCCTGGGCCAAAACTCCTGGCTTGAAACTTCTTGTAACCAGATTGGAGGAGGAGGGCATGTTCATTTTCGTGACGTTTCCTTTCCCTTAAACATCCAGTGAAATCTGACCTTTGACCATCACTTTGCTTAAAAGAAGCTACTGGATTTAAAGTCTAGGAGAATGTCCTAGACAAGCCCATAGTATGTTCCTGTATGTTCCCCACCCAGAGACCTGCGTTATGAAGTGTTTGGTGTGCTTCTTCCAGCCCCACTGTTCTTTCTAAAGTGTTTTATTTTACATACGCTGTCCTGGCTTCTGGGCTATGACCTTTGCCTTTTTTGCCCTTTAGTTCCTTTGCCCTTTACCTACTGCAGTGCAGCTGCCTGTCCTTGGGTTGACTACAAAGAAGTCACCTTTGAACAACTTAGAAATTGTGACTTTTGGGGAAGGCAGGGCAGAGCCTTGGGGCTGAGATGGGGGAGGAGCCAGCTCTGCCCTGGGAGAGATACAAAGCGCCTGCCTGGGTGAGGCAGTGCACGGGTGGGCTTGCTTCACCTCTTTGGCCCCAGCTTCAAAACCAGCCAGTCCTCCCTGGCTTTGGCTTTAATTCACATTTACAAGCTTGAAAACCAGTTAATCCCATTAGCTCAGCTTCTAAAGCTGAAAATCGTCCCCTAAATGGGTCACCTGTTGTCATCAATAGCTTTATTAGCTATGGAATAATATAGTTTTGTTCTCTAACTGTAGGATCCTTCTTTTGCTCTTAAAATAGCTCAGTAAGTTGGGTCTCATAAATACATACAGCAAGCATATACCAGATACTAAAATACAAAAACATTGCTGATCTTGCTTTTCAGTACTAAAAGCAGAAAATCGGGAATTTACTAAATTGAGAAGTCAGTCATTACCTTTCGATGGGTTTGGACTCTTGCAAGGCAGTGATTGTAAACGAGAGTGATCTTTTGTTGTTTTTCAATGAACTTTATTCTCTAATTTTTAGTAAAGCACACTAGGAAATAATGCTTCAGAATTCTGTTTTCGAGTAGTTTCCTGACTAAAATAAAAATTCACTAAAAAAAACCTCTGCTGTCACCATTTCCTTTTTTCTTAAGATAACTAGGAAATGAATCATTAAGAGTTTGCTCCGTGGCAATGGATCGGGAAGCTGACCCTGCTCTCTGTGGGGCTGGAGCCTTGCTAATGTCCCAGGATTTCACTTCACAGAGACAAGCATCAGAGGCTTGCTTCATTTATAGATCCTACTTCTTTTCTACACCACAGCCAACTCAAAATGGTGACAGAATCTAAGACGAGGCTAGAAGTCACCACGGAGCAGTTGGAAGCTCTGCTTCCGGTTCTGGGGGCAGTGTTCCTGGCGTTGTGTCCTTTGGCCCCACCTCAGTTTGTCCGTTTAGCTCCTCAGCTGAGAATGAGATGTGTATCATATAGGAGTTTCCTGGGCCACTCACAGCCCCAAGCTGGAGAGTGCCAGCCTAATGTGTCAGGAGTAGGGGGTGAGGCCAGAGGGCTGTGTGCCAACTCCTCCCTAAGAAGCCTCCTGGGAAAGCCCTCCCAGGCACTTCCCAGGTCTCACTGGCCGCCTGAGGCTGCAGGGGAGGATGGTCAGGCCGCCTCTTGGCTGGCACTGCTTCCCGGCGTGCCGCCAGCCTTTCTCATGGGGAGGGGAATGATGGCATGCCTGGGGGGCAGCAGGGCCCCAGGGCTGCCTAGGGCTCTCACTGTGTCCTCCTGGTTCTGAGATGCCACCTTTGTGATCCACTGTAGAGGGATTTATTCTATTATGATCAATGCATAGAAATTTCTTCGATTTGGAGACTGAACACTAGTGAGCAGAACTGAAATTGAGCTTTAAAAGATATTGATGACGGGTCTGTGGATAGGAGACTTTAGTGTGGTTTTTATGCAGACGTCCTGCCAGCTGTAAATTCCCTGGAGGTTTGGTATGTGAGAACATAAGACTAAACTTATTTCTATTTTGTTGAGGAGAAATGATTAAAACTTTTCATTGATGTACTTCTGTGGCAGACTTTTTGGAGAATTGAACCAGCGGGCATATTCAGTATTTGAAGTCATAGATGAGTAAAGGAGGTATGTTGTAGTTTGCGCTGGCGGCGTGGCCTGTGGTCGGCAGGGCTTATCTGTGAAGGTATGTGCACAGCTTCCTAAGGCAGTGAAAAGTCCTGGCAGTGTTAGTATTGAATGAGATAATCCAAAAAATGTAAAAATGTTTACATTTTTAAAGGGATAGTTGGCGATTTAAATGGTTTCTGCTAACAAATCAAATTATTCATTGCAGAGGTAAAATATTTTCAGAATGTTAATTTTAGATGTCGTAGAGAGTGTACATCAGCAATGACAAGGTCAGCAAAATATCTTAGCAAAACTTGATTGATTGATTCCATGCACAGGCAAGCGCTGTTCTGGGCACCGGAGACGGAGCAGTGCGCTGTTGCGTCCATCCACAGATGGCCTCCAGAGTCATGCGGTTGCAGGGAGGCCGAAGGGCCAGGGAGGCCGCTGGGTGGGCACGGCTGGGCGGTGCCCTCACGTGGGTTTTGTTGGGCTACTCTTACTGTGCACTTTTTCTCAGTTTGGTCAGTGTTCCGCCTTGCTGCCTGGCCCCCAACCCTCGCCCTCTGAGGGCCTCACAAAGAGCCAAGCAGAAGGCAGGCTGGGGGCTTTTCAGGCCAGCCCAGAGGATGTAATGATGATGGTTGGCACTGTCCCACGGCCGCCACCAGTCTCACACTGCCTCGTGGGCAGTCCTGGAGTCGTGCGGCACCTTGCTGGTCCCTGCTCTCCTTGAAGAAGGGCCAGTGGGGCACTTCGCCAGAGCCTTCTTGTCTGACTCCGTCATCCAAGAGGCATGGATGGCCGGGCCCCCGGCAGTTTCCATTCTATTCTGAGAAGGCAAAACAAAATTATTCCTGTCTCTTATTATCTAATATTTGTTACAGCAGTTGCTCACTTTTAGGTGCATTTTATTACAGATTTCAGACAGGTGTGGTTATTAGTGCAGCTTACTGTTTGGACACAATGCCAAGGTCAGGAGGACAGTGTTCCCCTGAGCACCACTTCTGCTAGGAGCATGGGCAGGCCATGCCTCGCCATTAATCTCTCCTGATTTAGGGGAGGAATACCAGGCCACCCCCTCTTCTCCCTGTGCAAGGGAACAGACATTTGACAAAAACGGATGCCATGTTACGCTGATTTTGTGTGTCTAAGGCAGACTGCAGCAGGTGTTATCTCCGTGCTCTTCCTTTCCTGGAGTGTTGAGCATCTCTTGATAGTAGGGGATGCCCCTGAGGGTGGTGAATGTGGCTGCACAGGTCCTGAAAGCTATTTGATGTTGCCGTTACTTCAGGTAGAACTTAAAGTTGACAGTACATTCTACTCTGCAGGTGGAAATGTGGAGTGCCATTTTGACAAATTGGAATGCCCTGTTTACAATATGCTTTAATGAGTTAAATCTGGGGGATGTGGATAGAATTTTAGTATCCTAGCTTTGGCATTCTTCCATGACTTTGGGCCAATTATTTAATAATTCCAAGCCTGCATCTTTGTTAGAATCTCTAAATTTCTCTACTCCTGTTATTATCCTCAGAACAGGACTGTGAGGTGCAGTAGGCCACATGGTGTAGTGGTTTAGGTGGACAGACTTGCCAGTGCTGTTCTCATGGATAGCCTAGGACTGTCCCTAGCTCTCTGCAGTGACAGTGATAGTGACTGGTGAAGGTGAAGGGATCCACCCAGACGTTCTTCCTGATGGAGAGAGGCTGGCCTGTGGCTCTTCCCTGGGGTGGATGTTAACCTGCTAACGTGACATATCTAGTCCTGCTTACATTACTAAGTGGTAGGAAATTTTAGGTAACACCTCAGACTTTAAAGTGGCCTACTGAGCTGGTAGAAAAGTGTGTAGTTGGTGCTCAGTAATTGTTGAAAAGATAGAAGCTTTACTTCAAAGCTCTTGTAGTTTGATCAGTTTGGAAAAAATATTTTAATGTTGGGCTCTGTTAACAGCTGGACTGGTGGCTGTCTGAATTGGGACCATGCTTGGGGTGAGGTTTTTTCTTACTTTTTTTTTTTTTTTTGGTGAGACAGAGTCTTGCTCTGTCGCCCAGGCTGGAGTACAGTGGTGCAATCTCGGCCCACTGCAGCCTCTGCCTCCTGGGTTCAAGCGATTCTCCTGCCTCAGTTTTCTGAGTAGCTGGGACTACAAGCATGTGCCACCACGCCTGGCTAATTTTTTTCTATTTTTAGCAGAGATGGGGTTTCACCATTTTAGTCAGGATGGTCTTGATCTCCTGAACTTGTGATCCATCCACCTCAGCCTCCCAAAGTGCTGGGATTACAGGCGTGAGCCACCGCATCTGGCCACATATTTTTTTAAATTAAATGTGATACATAAAATTAGGCTGCAGGCATGGCCTGATTTGCAGGTGCTTCATGAGCAAGCGTGCACAGCATTTATTTGCTGCTCCTGGAGTCTCTCGTGTGTGCTTGTAGCCTAGCCTTAAGCCCTCTGTGGACGGCTTGGAATGCGTACTCCAAATGACTCTTTTGGCGGGGTGGGAAGTGGCAATACTTTAGGTGACTGACAGTTGAAATTAACCTTACACAAGAGCCAAACTGTAGGCTGATGCAGGGCCACTCACCTTTGTACTCACCCCTGGCAGGTCCTGTAAGAGGTGCTACTTGCTTCCACTTTGCCAGCTGTTCGTTGGCCCTGTTTTGTCTTCTGCTGTTTGCCTTATTTATGAAACAGAATGGAAACAGGCGAGTTTGATTTGTTATAATTCCTAGGAGTCATAGAATGGAAGCAGGTGAGTTTGATTTGTTATAATTCCTAGGATTGGATAATTTGCCTTCCCCTCTCTCCATCTTTAATTAATCCCTTAAAGGAAAAGAGGACGACAGCACTTTTCCTGCAGTCATCTGTGTAGGCCTCAGCCTTAACTCATGACATAGGCTGGTGCCACTGGCCACAGGGCTGACCTCAGCTCTTGGAGCCCATGGGGTGACAGGAGATCAGCACCTTTGAGGTGGCGGCGTGAGGCGTCTTCCAGGCCTTGCTCATGGTGCTTGAAAACACTGCTTTAGAGCTTTGTTAAGAGAGAGAGGCCCTACTTACTCCTGTCCCACAGGCATTTGGGTGTTGACCTCCTTGTTGGCCTCTTAAGGAGAGAATACTTGAGTATTGAATTCGATCAGCTTTTCTGCCTCCAGGGACCCTGTTTCTCTCTGCTGAGACTGTGGCGGATGAAACCAGGATTTAGTGGATGGTCACCAGGTAGCTTGGGCAGACCTGGGCCGCGGGGCCCCTGAGGACTCATACGTCTTTTTCCTGTTCACATGTTCCTTCCCCACACCTTGGCCCATTCTCAGTCCCTCCCATGCTCCTTAGCGTGAGGCACTCAGGGAGGTGCCCATGGGGCCTTGGGGCCTGTGCTGGAGCTGGTTCCCAGCCTCAGAAGTGTGCCTAACTGTGCCACATTCATTGGAAAGCTGCTTTCACACTTCCTGGATGGAATTCTCTCATTTTTTCAATATAAAGTCACTGAGATGATTTTTTTGGAGAAGTCTTTAAAGGCCAGTTATACATTTATTGATACTTGGTATTGACAAAGTTCAGTTGTTTAGTGTTGCTAAGTCATACTGTGTAAGTTTGTTGAGCACAGAGTTTTCATTTTATACTTTCAGAGGAGAAATGAAACTGAATTTCGTGGCCAGAAATATGTTTGAGCGTCATCCTGATGTAAGAACAGAACAGAAAATGTGGTGACATTTCTTTTATAACTTCATGTCCCCTTGTCCTGAAGAAGCAGCTATGAGAAGAGAGGTGGTGAAACGGATCGAAACTGTGGTGAAAGACCTTTGGCCGACGGCTGATGTGAGTATGTTCTTTGGAGTTCTGTGTCGCACATACATTTTAAGGCAACCACTCTTTCTTTCAGGTACAGATATTTGGCAGCTTTAGTACAGGTCTTTATCTTCCAACTAGGTGAGTACCAGACTGCATGGCATGGGCTAGTGAGCAGTGGCTGACGTGCGTTTTCTTCTGTCAGCGACATAGACCTGGTGGTCTTCGGGAAATGGGAGCGTCCTCCTTTACAGCTGCTGGAGCAAGCCCTGCGGAAGCACAACGTGGCTGAGCCGTGTTCCATCAAAGTCCTTGACAAGGCTACGGTGAGTGCCTGGCTTTGGCCCCTCTGACCGGGTTAAAGCAGTTTTTAAAATGAAATCTTTACAGGTACCAATAATAAAGCTCACAGATCAGGAGACTGAAGTGAAAGTTGACATCAGCTTTAACATGGAGACGGGCGTCCGGGCAGCGGAGTTCATCAAGAATTACATGAAGGTACTGTGCTTGGTGACCCAGCGCGGCGAGAGCTCAGTAAATCTTTTTCTTTTGGAATTTACAGAAATATTCATTGCTGCCTTACTTGATTTTAGTATTGAAACAGTTCCTTCTGCAGAGGGACCTGAATGAAGTTTTTACAGGTGGAATTAGCTCATACAGCCTAATTTTAATGGCCATTAGCTTTCTACAGGTATGTATGCTTTCTTGAGACTGTTTCTGTTGCCATACAAATTGTGGGTGCATTGCTTTTACAGTTGCATCCAAGAATTGATGCCCGGAGAGCTGATGAAAACCTTGGAATGCTTCTTGTAGAATTTTTTGAACTCTATGGGAGAAATTTTAATTACTTGAAAACCGGTATTAGAATCAAAGAAGGAGGTGCCTATATCGCCAAAGAGGAGATCATGAAAGCCATGACCAGCGGGTACAGACCGTCGATGCTGTGCATTGAGGACCCCCTGCTGCCAGGTAAGGGCGCCCTGATCTCCACTGCTGAGAGCGGGGAGGGTCTGACATAGCCTTTTTGCTGCAGGGAATGACGTTGGCCGGAGCTCCTATGGCGCCATGCAGGTGAAGCAGGTCTTCGATTATGCCTACATAGTGCTCAGCCATGCTGTGTCACCGCTGGCCAGGTCCTATCCAAACAGAGACGCCGAAAGGTAATGGGTTGTGTGTCTGCGTCTGGGCTCAGCTCTGTTGATCTCCAACAATGTCCCTTTGCAGTACTTTAGGAAGAATCATCAAAGTAACTCAGGAGGTGATTGACTACCGGAGGTGGATCAAAGAGAAGTGGGGCAGCAAAGCCCACCCGTCGCCAGGCATGGGTGAGAGATTAATTCATTTGTGTTCATCCTAAGAGTTATTAACCAAGGCTTTTTCCCTCCACAGACAGCAGGATCAAGATCAAAGAGCGAATAGCCACATGCAATGGGGAGCAGACGCAGAACCGAGAGCCCGAGTCTCCCTATGGCCAGCGCTTGACTTTGTCGCTGTCCAGCCCCCAGCTCCTGTCTTCAGGCTCCTCGGCCTCTTCTGTGTCTTCACTTTCTGGGAGTGACGTTGTAAGTGCCCTCCCCTCCTCCGTGTGTCTGTTCTGTCCTTTTTGTTTTTTGTACCGGGTTCAAGGATTCAGACACACCGCCCTGCACAACGCCCAGTGTTTACCAGTTCAGTCTGCAAGCGCCAGCTCCTCTCATGGCCGGCTTACCCACCGCCTTGCCAATGCCCAGTGGCAAACCTCAGCCCACCACTTCCAGAACACTGATCATGACAACCAACAATCAGGTACGTGGCCCTCTGGCACCCTTCCCGCTGGTGTACCCATGGCCGTCTCTCATTTTGTTCCTAGACCAGGTTTACTATACCTCCACCGACCCTAGGGGTTGCTCCTGTTCCTTGCAGACAAGCTGGTGTAGAAGGAACTGCGTCTTTGAAAGCCGTCCACCACATGTCTTCCCCGGCCATTCCCTCAGCGTCCCCCAACCCGCTCTCGAGCCCTCATCTGTATCATAAGGTATAGCTCTGTCCTGGTGCATTCACCTACCTGCTCCAACACTGCTGTCTCTCTCTTTCTCCAGCAGCACAACGGCATGAAACTGTCCATGAAGGGCTCTCACGGCCACACCCAAGGCGGCGGCTACAGCTCTGTGGGTAGCGGAGGTGTGCGGCCCCCTGTGGGCAACAGGGGACACCACCAGTATAACCGCACCGGCTGGAGGAGGAAAAAACACACACACACACGGGACAGTCTGCCCGTGAGCCTCAGCAGATAATGGCTCCTGGCTGCGTCAGCCTCCCCCACCCCTCTGCAGACTGCCCCGCGGCCTCGGCCACCGGCAGGGGAACCGAGACCAGCACCCCGCACGTCAGCCGGGCTCGCGGCACGCCCGCCGCTGATCACTCTGCATGTTTCTTCGTGTGGTGGTCGCGTCCATCTTCAAGAACAGCTCGTTGTGCTCATCTGTGAAGCCTTATTAAACGTGGACGTTGTTTTCTGCCTTCCCAGGATTCTTCCTTCAGTGCTGAGGCAGGTCGGGCTCAGGAACTGCAGGGACGTGAACATGCGCTTGCGGTTTGAGGTAGCCGTGTCTGTTCCTTCGCGGTTTGCTATTTTCATTTCCTGTTCGTCAAAGCAGCAGAGGAGATCAAACCCCGTTCGTGTGTCTTTCCTCCACGGATAAGCTTGGGAGGTCATTGTTTTACTGCCCTCACATTTTGTTTGAAATTTCAGAACTGTTTTTCTATGTAAATATTGAAAACTTATGATTTGTGCAATAACTCAGATATTTTTTATTTAATTTCCTATTTTCACATAAGTTATATTTAAGGGAGGAGGGAATTTTTTTTAAACAAGCTTAGGTCCTTTCCCGAGCTGCATTTTCTAAGTTGGGTCATCGTGTCGGCTGGTTGTCTGACGAGCATCGTTACAAACACCATGATGAGGGGTTTGGGGTTTTATTTTGATGTCTTTTCTTTTGGTCGGAAGTGAGTGAAGGAGCCAGGTCGCCCTGAAGGTTTTCCAAAGGGCTTGGCTCCAGAGCCACCTGGCAGACTGCCCGTGGCCCTGCTGTCGGGCCCCAGGCCGTTGTCCTGCTCTGACCACAGAGTTTTAATGTTTTGGTTTTCACTTCTTTTAAACTGGACAACAAATCCAGCATTTCAAGTGCCAGAAGTATAACTTTCTAAGGAGAGAAGGGTTGTCACATTATAAAATCTTTAGGAAAATGTGAACTGGAAAACGCTTCGGTCAGTTTTAGTGACATAGCCTGTGATGATGGGTCTGGTGACTATTATTGCGGACCGTGGTACCCAGTTTTAGGAATGTGGAGAAAGGAATTCTGTTGATTCCGTTGAGGAATCTGTAGCGTATGCATTCGTTCTGTTAAGAGCAAATCTAGGAGAAGTGCTTCAGCTGCCCAGTGCGCCGTGGGGAGTGTTTTAACGGATCGTGTCGCAGGAGAGCACAGCCCAGCGTTGGGGCCGGGACCGCTGGCGCCCGACGTCGGAAGCATACAGGTATACTATGCAAGTGTATTCTGCCACAACAACCACTGTCTTTGTTACCTTTTTTTGAACAAGAATATATCCATCCTGCCTAACCCTGAGTTTTTGGAGCACCACAGTTGTCCTGGGAGTTGGTTGCATCTTGTAGGCCATCTGACTTCCTGTTTTTAAAACGGGGGTCTGGTCTTGCTAAACACTACAGGTAGGTTGGTCTTTGAAGTCCACTAGTGGAGAATGTCAAGACAAGATACTTATTACCATGACATCTGATGCATGTGCAGCAGTGGGGAGTTCTAGATTGATCTCTGAATGTGATCGACGCCCAGCAAGGACAAGCTTTAAAATGTCTGCGGTCTGCCCTTTTGAAGCAGGACTGGCTCACTCTGTCATTGGGAGCTGTCAGCTGCGACTGCAGGTTCTCTAGGAGGCATTCCAGAATAGAGTAGCACACTGTGTCTGCAGTTCTCGATGACCGAAAGTTATCAAAAATATTTAAAATATTTAAATTGTGAACCTATTGATAAAGAATATTTATAAAAACTGATCTGTAGGCCTGTACTAATCTCTACGCATTAGCAATATTGACTGTAAACCCACATTAAGGAAACCACTACGGGTCTGGCAGTGCGTGTCCCGTGGGGTGTGCATTTTAAAACTCGATTCATAGACACAGGTACCATGTTCCATTTCCGTCATGGTGAAGCAAATGAATTGGCCTGGCTACCACTGTGGTCGCGTGCTACAGGTTTGACAAAAAGATATCATGTTTCGATTTTTTTGTGTGTGGACAACAATATGGAAGCTAAAATTGACATATTTTTATGTAAAGTTTTTCTATTCTTTGATTTTTAATAAACTTTGGAAACCAGTTTTGTGTTTGTGTCCAAGTGTATGCTTTCA